TGTGTACAGATTTAACTTCAACACTGTGTATCTCAGGTTATACGTAATGACGATAAAGGAGAACTAACCTAAAAACCCAACAAAGGCCAGGCACAGTGACTTGCATCTGTAATGCCAGCATTTTGGGAAGCCGAGGTGGAAGGATTGCTTGAGCCCAGGAGTTTAAGGCTACAGTGAGCTATGGTCACGCCACTGCACTCCAGCCTGGGCAACAGAGCAAGACCCTGTCTCTAAAACAATAAAAATTTTAAAAAGCCCCAACAAGTGGTAACCAATTTGATACAATCATACACCGCATAACAATGTTTCCATCAACAACAGACTGCATATGAGATAGTGTTCCCATAAAATTATATAACACATTTTTACCATACCTTTTCTACCTTTTCTATGTTTAGACAGAATTGCTACAGTATTCAGTACAGTAACATGCCATACAGGTTTGTAGCCTATTAACAATACACTATACCATATAGCCTAGGTGTGTAGTAGGCTATACCATTTAGGTTTGTGTTAAGTATGCTCTATGATGTTCACACAACAATGAAATTGCCTAATGGCGCTTTTCTCAGAATGTATCCCATCGTTCAGTGAGGCATGGTCCTAGCAAGGCATGATTCTATATTGGAATATCACAGCCACTAAAACTGATATTTTTACATAAAGAATTCCTGGCCGGGTGTGGTGGCTCATGCCTGTAATCCCAGCACTTTGGGTGGCCGAGGCGGGTGGATCACCTGAGTTCAGGAATAGGAGACCAGCCTGGCCAACAATGGTGAAACCCCGTCTCTACTAAAAATACAAAAATTAGCCAGATGTGGTGGCACTTACCCGTTTTTTCCCCAGAAATAACTAATTCATATCAGATGTTTTTATTGTGATAAAATACACATAACATAAAATTTATGATCCTAACCATTTTGAGTATACTGTTTAGTAGTGTTAGATGCATTCACATTGTTGCATAAACAATCTCCAGAATTATTTTCATCTTGCAAAATTCTGTATACATTAAACAATGACTACATTTGCCCCTCCTTCCAGACCCTGGCAGCCACCATTCTACTCTTTGCCTCTATGAATTTGACTATTGTAGATAGCTCATGTAAGTGGAATCATACGGTATTTGTTTTTTTTATAATGCTGGCAGAACTGATATTTCTCTTTAGGAGTCTCCATGGGATACTTGCCTCCGCAGGCACCATAGGAGCAGTGGCAGCTTGGCTGATGAGCTATAAGCCAGCCTTGTTTGGGTTCCTATTCCTTCTGCTGTTGCTTAGCAACTGGTTGGTCAAGTATGAACACAAGCTCACCCTCCCAGAGCCCCAGCAGGTGAGCACAAGATGGGGCTTGGCTTCAGCTCATCAATAGAACGCATGCCTGCTTTGCCCTCCAGGACGAGATCCTCCAACGGCTGTTGTTCAGTGAAATGAAGATGAAGGTCCTAGAAAATCAGATGTTCATCATATGGAATAAAATGAATCACCACGGGCGGTCAAGCAGACATCGGAATTTTCCCATGAAAAAACACAGAATGAGGAGGCATGAGTCAATTTGCCCCACCCTGTCTGACTGTACTTCGAGTTCCCCCAGCTAATGAGGCCGAGGCGGGCTGGCCTCTGCCGATGTTACCTTTTACCTCAGTAAAACCCAGTCACAGCCTATTGAATGTTCATAGTAAGTCATAACAGAAAGG